TGCTAGGAAGTACACCAAATCCTTTGTATGTGTTACTTTTTCCATTTATTCCTTACAATATATGAAATGTATGCAATCTCCCTTTTAGAAAGAAAAAAGCCTAGGTAGATAGTAGGTAACTTGCTAGTAAGTGCAAAAGGTAGGAATATGGGCCAGTATGACCCACAGCTTGGCCTCTTAACTATTGCATTACTGCATCCCAAAGTAATATGGTTTCCAAGGAGTACAGAAACCTTACAGAACCAAAATAAAAGCATGTATTTTTTTTTAAATCAGATTTTGCCCTTTCGTTTTAAATTCAAAGCTCGGGCAATACAAGCCCTCTTTTTTTAAGCAGCACAAACATAAGTTTTCACATGAACTCAATTTAACTGCTAGTTAATGAGTAAAACCTAAACTTTAGTCCAGGTGTTGCCCACACACTCTGCAGTGTCAAAAACTGGAGATGAAAATGCTGTAACATTTACAAACAGGTTGCTCTGAATTTGTTTCCCTACAAATACCTTGTAATTCTGCGTTGCAGCTGGTGGAAGCATTTCTAATGCACATTATGCCACATTCTTTGCCATGTTTTTAGGTAATAGTTGGTCTGACTTTGATTTATTGAAGTACAGAGGCGGACAGCCTCCAGCTTATGAGAAGCGCCCTACAAAGGCACGGATGTTACCGCACTGTGACTCAACTATTGCCTTATAGTTCTAGTTTTGCAAAATTAATATTGAAAAATACAAGCAATGGGCATATGTTCTAATTCCTAGTGCCTGGGCCTCAGAGCCTCCAGCTTAGCCCAGAGCAGTGCGTAGAGGAAGAAGGTATTCCTGGAGTTTAGAAACACGCCGACGCCCCTTCCCAATACAAAAACTACCACCCCACCAAAGGGTCCCAGACAGTTCAGAAAGGTCAGAAGCTACTTCCACCGCTTTCCGTGCCTGTTTCCGCCTCCAATTTCACTTCCGGGGAGGGGACTTCCGGGCCCTCAGCCTTAAGGGGCGGGAGTTAAAGAGGAGTCGGAAGTGGCACCAGCACTTCCGGTACGGAAAACTCGCTGCTGCCCCAACCTGGCTTGACAGGCTTGGTCTCTGCAAGTGGCTCTCAGCCCCTTCTTCTTTCCTGCCTCACCTTCCAATTCGTTTGCCGCCGCCGTCCCGCAGCTGCTGTTTCCGGAGTTGCCCCTTCCCCATGTTCCGGGGCAGGAGTCCGCAAAGCGAAGATCCGCCCGCCGGTTCCTCATCATGTCCGAACTGACTAAAGAGCTGATGGAGCTGGTGTGGGGCACCAAGAGCAGCCCCGGTCTCTCGGACACCATTTTCTGCCGCTGGACGCAAGGTACCCTGGCGGGGCTCTCACACTTGCAGCCGTTTTAATCTTTCCTACTTGCTTTCATTTTTAGGGTTTGTGTTTAGTGAATCAGAGGGATCTGCATTAGAACAGTTTGAAGGTGGCCCCTGTGCTGTTATTGCACCTGTTCAGGTAACATAGACTCCTTTACCAACTCCTTAGAGATTTCACTAATTATTGCTTTAATTGTGTAAAGGCATTTCTTTTGAAGAAGCTCCTGTTTTCTTCGGAGAAGTCTTCTTGGCGGGATTGTTCAGGTATGATAGCTGTCTTTTAAAACTTTTGCTTCACCATTATAACTTATGCTTTGGTTATTTTTAGAGGAAGAGCAGAAGGAACTCCTTTGTCATACCTTGTGTGATATTTTAGAAAGTGCTTGTTGTGACCACTCTGGATCATACTGCTTGGTTTCATGGTTAAGAGGAAAGACAACTGAGGAAACTGCTAGTATTTCTGGGAGTCCTGCAGAGTCTAGTTGCCAAGTGGAACATTCTTGTAAGATATATTTTTATTTCCTGAAGTTTTTTGTGTAGTGCTGAAAAGTGTCTTTTATGTATAGCTGCCTTGGCTGTCGAAGAGCTTGGCTTTGAGCGATTTCATGCATTAATTCAGTAAGTAACATTGGAACATTTAAAATACTTACGATACCAATACTTAATTCTTTTTTTCCCCCAGAAAAAGATCGTTCAGAAGTTTACCAGAATTAAAAGATGCTGTCTTGGACCAGTATTCAATGTGGGGAAATAAATTTGGAGTATTGCTTTTTCTGTATTCTGTATTACTGACAAAGGTGTGTTCAAGAAGATGATTTTTCTGCCTTTGTTAAAATAAGTCAATGAATTCTGTTTCTTTAGGGCATTGAAAACATAAAAAACGAAATTGAAGATGCAAGTGAACCCTTGATAGATCCTGTATATGGACATGGCAGGTAATTAACTAAAATCTCTTGTCTCCTCATGTATATTTAATTGCTTTTTAATATTTATTAATAGCCAAAGTTTAATTAATCTCCTGCTGACGGGACATGCTGTTTCTAATGTATGGGATGGTGATAGAGAGTGCTCAGGAATGAGTAAGTATATTCCTTGTTATGTTGCTCTCTTTTCGTTTTTTGTTGTTGTTGTTGTTTTTTGCAGAACTTCTTGGTATACATGAACAAGCAGCAGTAGGATTTTTAACACTAATGGAAGCTTTAAGATACTGTAAGGTAAATTGATTTTTAAGGTACTTTGAATGTTTTTATTTGTTTTATTTTGCTACATTTGTTCTAGGTTGGTTCTTACTTGAAATCTCCAAAATTCCCTATTTGGATTGTTGGCAGTGAGACTCACCTCACCGTATTTTTTGCCAAGGTATGCTTATAGCAGGATTTTTTTTTAAGTTAGCTGGTTGACAACATGCTTCTTATCTTTTCAGGATATGGCTTTAGTTGCCCCTGAAGCTCCTTCAGAACAAGCCAGAAGAGTTTTTCAAACCTACGACCCAGAAGGTAAAAGATTTTAACATCATCTCTGTGTTTTATTTCAAGTTGTTTCTGATTTTTTCCCCCCTAGATAATGGATTCATACCCGATTCACTTCTGGAAGATGTGATGAAAGCATTGGACCTTGTTTCAGATCCTGAATAGTAAGCTAAATAGGAAGTGTTATTTAGCCAACGTATCCACTGTTTTTCTTCTTTCTCCCCGTAGTATAAATCTCATGAAGAATAAATTAGATCCAGAAGGATTAGGAATCATATTATTGGGCCCATTTCTTCAAGAATTTTTTCCTGATCAGGTAACATAGTTGAGGAAATATATTCATTGTTATTTCTCTTTCTGTACAATGTCCTAATGCGCAGATATGAGACTGAGAAAACACCGTTACATGGAAACCTTCCCAGACAGAGGGAATGTGTGTTCGAATACGGTAACGCAGTGCCTTGATGGGGAGGGCAGCAGAAGATGACGCAGACACCAGTCTATACACATAATGATACGGAGAGAACAGTTCGGAAGTTTGAGGAGTAAAAAGAGAAAGATTCTCTTTCTCCACTCCCACCCCCACTTTTCTTCTCTCAGGAAGCTGTTAAATACTGTGAGAAGAGGTCAAGGTGGCTGTGGGTAGTAGAAGCCCCTAGCTAGTGAAGCTAAGCTCCTGGAGAATTAAAACCTAAGTGGGTCTGGGCCGTTTCCCATTGGGACATGTCTTCCACTGGGCTTTGATAGGAGCTCAGTTACCTGGAATAGCAGAGGCATCTGGGCCAACCTGAATGTTTTTGAGTTGTATCTGCATCATTGGCAAGCCAGTTCTATATCCAATACCCATCTTTCTGTCTTTGTTCTCTAAGTGAAGCATTTTACCACTAAATCAAATTACTTAACTAGATAACAGATATCATGGTCATTTTATCAGATATCAGTATAGTTTGCACTGAAGTTCATTGTTGCAATAGACATTCCAATTTCTATTTTACCGCTATTATTAGAGAGACATATTGACAAATAGAAAAAATTTAAAAGCAAGAGGGAAAATTTCAAAATATAATTACTAAAATTCAGAATGTAATTGTTAAAAAAGATTGTTAAACTCAAGATAAAATTGTTAAGAAAGAGGTAAGATTCAAAAAGTAACTGAGGATATCACAATGTAGACAATGTAGACTACTGGACTTCTTAAAACTTTGGTCTTAAAGCCTTCATGAAAAATTAGATTTTATTGTCCGACATTAGACCCTTCAGTGTGATATCCTCTTTGTTCACATTCTGACTGGATATCTGGATTAATAATACATTATACCATCTTAAACTTTGAGACAGTATTAATTTTAATTATATTTCAAGGCTGCTATCGGAACTTTTGATAGAAATGTTGATTCTTAGTTATAATAAAAAGAATATTCCTGTTTTTAATTTAATTTGGGGAAGATTTTGAAAAGTGAGAAATGTAAAGTGAGACAGTTACTTGTAGTAATTTTTTAGGTAAAAAGAGGGTTCTAGTCCCTTCTCTTTCGCCTGTAACAGACATTTCCATTTGGTTGTACTGTTTGTTGCCTCTGTGTTCCTCTCTCACTGTTTACTTGTTGCCTGCTATTCTGAAGACACTCTCCACCTGGGCCTGGTTTGTCTCATTGTCTGTATAGTTCATGCTGTTTGCCTCCCACGAGCATGTGATCCTGCTCTTGGTTACCTTTAGAGCAGTGAGTTCTCAGTATGATCTCCAAGAGCTTGTTAGAAATGCTAATTCTCAGGTTTCTCCCTGAAGCAGAGACTTTAAGGGTGGGTGCAGCAATGTGGTCTAACAAGCCCTGCAAGTGATCTGGAGGCCCAAGTTAGAGAACAGCTGCTTTAGAGGAAGACCTGTCACAGTCCCACCTATTCCCATCTGTTCCCATCCTATAGCAGCTCAGACGCCCTCGGTGTCATAGATCTTTTCCGATCATGCCCTACATACCACTGATGTCCCCTTTCCCCTGTAGCCACAAAATGCATAGTGACTCAACACTCCTTTTGGCAATTAGTCACATACTGCCTTGTCCCTAACAGATGAATATAGTGATCATTCCGTAAACTATTTATTTATTTAAGATGGAGTTTCGCTCCTTTACCCAGGCTGGAGTGCAGTGGCACGATCTCAGCTCACTGTAACCTCCGCCTCCCTGGTCCAAGCAATTCTCCTGCCTCAGCCTCCTGTGTAGCTGGGACTACATATGGTGGCCTGGCTAATTTTTGTATCCTTAGTAGAGATGGGGTTTCACCTTGTTGGTCAGGCTGGTCTCAAACTCCTAACCTCAGGTGTTCCACCCGTCCTGGCCTTCCAAAGTGCTGGGATTACAGGTATGAGCCACCTCACGAGGCCCAGTAAACATTTATTTAATCAGCCACAAATAAATGAAGTTGCAAAACTGGAGTGACAAGGACAGCCAGGAAAATATTTAACTTCGGTAATCTTTACAATGCTTCAAGTAGGTCCTGTGGAAGAACACTTATTTGCTATGATGTAGAGGCTGATGCAGGAAGAAAAAAGTGGTAATATTTATAAGCTTTTCAAGACCATTCGTTTAAATAAGAATAGCAGAAGCAGCTCCCCTTTCCCAAGCACATACTCTCCATCAGGCACTGTGTGCCTTCCAAACACCATACTATTATCTTCCCCATTTTGACAATGAGGAAATTGAGGATTAGAGAACTTAAGACGATTGTTGAAGGTCATACACTAGGTATCTTAGTAGCTGATTCAGGAATTTTTTGACAATGAGGAAATTGAAGATTAGAGAACTTAAGACAATTGTTTAAGGTCATACACTAGGTATTTTAGTAGCTGATTCAGAAATCCAATATAGTCTGTCTAACCACAGAGTCTATGCACTTTACCAGTGGGCTACACTACTTTTTGTTGGTATTTCTGTATTTTATGCCAGTTAATTACTGGAAATAGGGAATATAAATTATATTCAGTTACAGGAAAATGGTTATTTAAGTTCAAATAATTTAACTCTGATAGCCAAGAGTCAAATTATGTAACTAATTGCAATGACTCCTGTAATTAAGGAAACGATCAAATTGATTTTTCTATTTTCTGTAAGGCATTTTGAGTGGGATACAAAACAATTTTAGGCTTTAGTTGGGAATGTAAGACATGAAAAATTAAACAGTCTTTCAAAATAATAGAAGAGATGATACAAAGTAGTACTATATGATTCCTTCTCAAATTATTTAGACAATTGTTATGATAAAGGTTAAGTTCCAGTGTAGTAAAAAACTAACTAGTGTGTCCAGGAAAAACTTTACAGAAAAAGTAAGATTTAAACCAGGTCTGGAAAAAGGAAGGAGAGGAGGGCATTTTAGAGAAGAGTAAAAAAAAATCATGAATGTGCAAAAGGCCAACAAAAGATCTTTTCATGATGAAATGAGTCATGCTTGTCCAAAACAGAATTCAGAAAGGTGAGTAGTTGGAGATAAGACTAAAAAGGTAGATTAAGCCCTGTATGATTTTAAGACTCATGATTGCAGGTCACAGAACCTCAGCCTAAATTGGCATAAGTGAGGGGGAAAATACATGAAGGGGAAGGAGTAGCTCAGGTGAATTGAAGAAGCAAGCACCGGGAAAGTGCTCCTGGAGTCCTTGAACAGCACTGGGAGGTCTCCACCTCCCATCCCCTGTCTCTAAAGTGGCTACATTCTCACAGCCTATCTTTCTGTAGGAGCTGAAGCTCCAGTTGCCAGCAGCTGTCTTCCCTTAATTCCAGTTGGAAAAAATTCTAAGGAGGGCCATGTGCCTGTTTGTATCCATCGGATATGGCCAGGAAGACAAGGGGGATCTATCCAGGCAGACTCAGCCAGGGGCCCTGAGGGAAATCACTGGGAGCCAGGCCTGTAATGGCCTTGAACGCCAGGTTAAGAGGGTTGAACGTGATCTTTAGCTAATTGAAAAGCAAGGTTAAGATAGTGGGAATAACATGACCCATTTTTCTACAAGCTTACTCTGTTAGTGATATATAGGATATCCTTTCTTTATTGAATATTACTGAAATCGCCTTAAGCATTATAAGTATGTTTTCATTTCTCACAGTGCTCTTTTCACTAATTAATGGTTGACAATATTCAAATATTGGATATTTTTTGGAAAAGAAACCACTAATTAAACATCGTGGGCCAAATTGGAAGTATTGGTACATACTGGAAGTGTATTTAGTCTGAGTAAAAGTGATGCTACTGCTTTTCTCAATTCATTGAGAGGAACAAATTATTTACATAGAAAAGGAGATATACTTTAGCAAATGTTTTAGAAGCTTGTCTTTTGAAAAAAGTTATAGTGATACATGCACATAATTAAAAAAAAAATAAGTTAGTTCTGAAGAGCTTATAATGGAAATCAACCTTCCCTACTTTCCAGCATCTTCTTCAGAGGCAACACTTTCAACTTCAGGGCTTTCTGGTAGTTACAACTCCATAAACCTAAGTTCCTTCTTTTGTCAAATGAGTCCCCAGTCAAAGGATAAGGATTTGAGAAACATGCATTTTACTTTCAGTTGATTAGAAATTGCCTGATATAAATATAATTTAAAGTGTTAATAGTCCTTTATTTATAATAGGGCTCCAGTGGTCCAGAATCTTTTA